TCCACTTTGGTGGTAGGGTCACATTCGCGTTTAAAGGCCGACGGGGAGGAAACACCGAGCACCGGGAAAACCCCTGCAGTCACCGGAACGTCGGGCTTGGGACGTGCCGGTTTGGGCGCCGAGCTGCGGTGCCGGCGGCCACCCCGGGGGCAGGCAGCAGGGAGGAGCATGCGGGAGGGCTGTGACATCTCAGGGTGGAAGCAGCTCTCTGCTCTGGACGCCTTACAAGTCCCCCGTTCCAACTATCACCTCTGGCCCATTGTCGCCACCGCCTCCCTCAAGAGTGCACGGCAGTAGAGGAAAAGACAGTACCGTCGGCAACAGCGCGATCAAGTACCGCGTGTAACTGATAGACACGCTCGCGACTCCCGCGGCGCCCCTGCCCCGTGCCCCCGCGCTCACGAAGACGCCCGGAACTCGAGGGTGCGGAGCCAGCCCGACTGTACCCGGCGCTCCCGGCGCCCCTTCGCGGGGCAGAGACAACCCCGACCTCCCGCCGCGGCCACCTCCCGGCGGGCGCGGGCCGAGGAACTACAGCTCCCGGCAGGCCCCGCGCTGGCCGCGCGCCCCCGCCCCCCGCGCGCCCCGGCCCCCCGCCCTCCGGCCCCAGGACGGGACGGGGAGGGAGGGAGGAAGGGGCGCCGGAGGCGGGCGGGATCCTGCGAGGCGCGTGAAGCCTCGCTGGCGCCTCGTCCGGTACTCAGACGCTGGCGGGCGCAGTTTCTCACGACGGGCCGAGCCTGCCACTGTAAGTAGTCGCCTCGGGGAGCGCTGAACAGACACCGAAAAAGTTCGCGCCGCCGCCGCCGCCGCTTTGTTCTCCCGGCCCGTCGGGCTGAGGCGGCGGCGGCCCCTCCCCCATCCCCCAAACCCCCAACCCCCCAACTGCACGCGGCGGCGGCGGCGACAGGACTCGGACCCCGCGCCGGGCTGGGCGGTGTCAGCCGCGCTGGGCGGGAAGTTGGGGGAGCGCGCGGCGGGAGGTGGGCGGCTGAGGGGGAGCGGGGGCGCCGCCGCAGCCGCCAGAGGGGCCAAGTTCCGGCGTCCGCGCGGAGGGCAACTTGGGTTCGCGCTCCGCTGGAGACCACCGCGCCCGGCCCATCGGAGGCGATCCGTTCCCGGGTCTCCCAAACTAGTTCCCGAAGCCAGACCCGCGGCGCTCGCAGTGCCGAATTTTGGACCAGCTTTTTCGTTTCATTTCCTCACTTTGCGTTGTAGTCGTCTCAAAGGGGTGAGTAAATGGTGCTTGGAGAATGTAAGCCCACTATACCTACTGTTCTCTTTCTTACTGTTAGAAATGCTTTGTGGTCTACAGCCACACCACCCCAAATGTGCCTGATCTTGTCTGATCTTGGAAGCTAAGCATTGTTGGGCCTAGTTAGGACCTGGATAGGAGAAATCCCTTATGGTGAGATCCCTTTCTCTTATGTTCCTGTGATAGTATTAAAAACCTTTAAAAAATTTCCTTCCAGGCTAACTATATGTCAGAAAGCATCAGCTTTTCTCGATGGACCCATTCATCTAATGAAATATGCCTGTACTATTTTAAAAAGCTTTGTATTTCGTCATAGAAAAGTTCATCCCCCCAGAATGAAAATGAGGACATTTGAGAAGGTGATTTAAGGTGTGGACATTTGAGAAGGTGTCCTATCAAATTAGTAAACCAAAGGAAAAGTACTGAATAGATTAATCCAAAACACTTACTGTTTTTTAAACGAAGAGGATTTCACCTTGACAGAAAAACAACTTTTATTCAATATGTATTTCCTGAAATTAAAGAGACAAGTACAGACTGAAAGGAAAATAGATTCGTAAATAAGCTACGTCAACTCTATCCTGCTGAGGATAGCTCAGTGATGTTAAATCCTTTACAAATCCCTGGTTGTCTTCCTACAGACAAGACTGCTTTTTGATGGGACTGATATTAAGAGAAATAGGACCTTTGGGGCATTCAACTCCTTGATAAAACTTAAAAGTATCGGCATGAGTGGCTTAACAGAGGAAATAAAGAAGTTTTCAACTAAATCCAAAAGTGCGGTCATTTTCTTTACTGCTGTTATTTTAAAAACCTCTTCATAACCATTGAAAAAGAATCGACAACTATTTTAAAAGATTAAAGAAAGGCAGATGTCTGCAAATAATTCCCCTCCATCAGCCCAGAAGTCTGTATTACCCACAGCTATTCCTGCTGTGCTTCCAGCTGCTTCTCCGTGTTCAAGTCCTAAGACGGGACTCTCTGCCCGACTCTCTAATGGAAGCTTCAGTGCACCATCACTCACCAACTCCAGAGGCTCAGTGCATACAGTTTCATTTCTACTGCAAATTGGCCTCACACGGGAGAGTGTTACCATTGAAGCCCAGGAACTGTCTTTATCTGCTGTCAAGGATCTTGTGTGCTCCATAGTTTATCAAAAGGTACTGTGTGTGCTATTATCAGTAGTAAATAAGGTCATACTGATATAGGACTATTATCCCTCAGTTTCCAGAGTGTGGATTCTTTGGCATGTATGACAAAATTCTTCTCTTTCGCCATGACATGAACTCAGAAAACATTTTGCAGCTGATTACCTCAGCAGATGAAATACATGAAGGAGACCTAGTGGAAGTGGTTCTTTCAGGTAAGTAAGTGGCTTTTTAGAGTGATTGCCTTAACGTGTATTGTAATACTTTTCTTTTTTAAAGCTTTAGCCACAGTAGAAGACTTCCAGATTCGTCCACATACTCTCTATGTACATTCTTACAAAGCTCCTACTTTCTGTGATTACTGTGGTGAGATGCTCTGGGGATTGGTACGTCAAGGACTGAAATGTGAAGGTGTGTGTTCTAAAATTTTTGTGGTCATTTGAATCTTATATTTTACCTTGTAAAATATGTTTAGGCTGTGGATTAAATTACCATAAACGATGTGCCTTCAAGATTCCAAATAACTGTAGTGGAGTAAGAAAGAGACGTCTGTCAAATGTATCTTTACCAGGACCCGGCCTCTCAGTTCCAAGACCCCTACAGCCTGAATATGTAGCCCTTCCCAGTGAAGAGGTACGTATTCTAAGGTAATAGACATTTTAGTAACTTACACTTATGAAAATTACTTATGTTATAGTCACATGTCCACCAGGAACCAAGTAAGAGAATTCCTTCTTGGAGTGGTCGCCCAATCTGGATGGAAAAGATGGTAATGTGCAGAGTGAAAGTTCCACACACATTTGCTGTTCACTCTTACACCCGTCCCACGATATGTCAGTACTGCAAGCGGTTACTGAAAGGCCTCTTTCGCCAAGGAATGCAGTGTAAAGGTAGGATTAGGTGTTTTCCCTAATTAAAATTTATAAATTAATATGCTGAATATTTTCATTTTAGATTGCAAATTCAACTGCCATAAACGCTGTGCATCAAAAGTACCAAGAGACTGCCTTGGAGAGGTTACTTTCAATGGAGGTAAAATTATTTTTCTTAATTTTTGTGAAAGAAAAACTCTGAAATTCATTTAAAATTTTCCCAGAACCTTCCAGTCTGGGAACAGATACAGATATACCAATGGATATTGACAATAATGACATAAATAGTGATAGTAGTCGGGGTTTGGATGACACAGAAGAGCCATCACCCCCAGAAGATAAGATGTTCTTCTTGGATCCATCTGATCTCGATGTGGAAAGAGATGAAGAAGCCGTTAAAACAATCAGGTAATATATATACATATTACAAGCTACTTCCAACACAAACTTACAAATTTTAAATATTTTTTAGTCCATCAACAAGCAATAATATTCCGCTAATGAGGGTTGTACAATCCATCAAGCACACAAAGAGGAAGAGCAGCACAATGGTGAAGGAAGGGTGGATGGTCCATTACACCAGCAGGGATAACCTGGTCAGTAATCAAATACATTTGAATATGCTAGTAACCTCACAGTTTTCCAATCTTCATTTTATAGAGAAAGAGGCATTATTGGAGACTTGACAGCAAATGTCTAACATTATTTCAGAATGAATCTGGATCAAAGTATTATAAGGTAAGGATTTTACACTTTAAAAAATATAAGCACTTATTTTTCAATGCTTAATTTTTTACTTCAGGAAATTCCACTTTCAGAAATTCTCCGCATATCTTCACCACGAGATTTCACAAACATTTCACAAGGCAGCAATCCACACTGTTTTGAAATCATTACTGATACTATGGTATACTTCGTTGGTGAGAACAATGGGGACAGCTCTCATAATCCTGTTCTTGCTGCCACTGGAGTTGGACTTGATGTAGCACAGAGCTGGGAAAAAGCAATTCGCCAAGCCCTCATGCCTGTTACTCCTCAAGCAAGTGTTTGCACTTCTCCAGGGCAAGGGAAAGATCACAGTAAGCAATAAACTTCTTGATGGCTTTTTCTCATACTAAATTTTGTCTTTTTTATATTTTACAGAAGATTTGTCTACAAGTATCTCTGTATCTAATTGTCAGATTCAGGAGAATGTGGTAAGTAATCGTTATAGCTAATGTGTAAACTGAATAATACTAACTCCTTACTTTATCCTACCAGGATATCAGTACTGTTTACCAGATCTTTGCAGATGAGGTGCTTGGTTCAGGCCAGTTTGGCATCGTTTATGGAGGTAAGCAACTACAGCCGTTTGCATATTGTACATTCATTCGTTCCTCTTCTTTTTTTCTTAATAGGAAAACATAGAAAGACTGGGAGGGATGTGGCTATTAAAGTAATTGATAAGATGAGATTCCCCACAAAACAAGAAAGTCAACTCCGTAATGAAGTGGCTATTTTACAGGTAAAAATAAAAAATAAAAAACTGGTTTATTAAGTTGCTCATGTATCTTGCAACCTCTCTTCAGAATTTGCACCATCCTGGGATTGTAAACCTGGAATGTATGTTTGAAACCCCAGAACGAGTCTTTGTAGTAATGGAAAAGCTGCATGGAGATATGTTGGAAATGATTCTATCCAGTGAGAAAAGTCGGCTTCCAGAACGAATTACTAAATTCATGGTCACACAGGTATTTTAACTCCTTTTTTTTTTTAAACTAGCGACATTGAAAAGAAAATCTTTTTTCATAACAGATACTTGTTGCTTTGAGGAATCTGCATTTTAAGAATATTGTGCACTGTGATTTAAAGCCAGAAAATGTGCTGCTTGCATCAGCAGAGCCATTTCCTCAGGTGAGATATTCTCCAGAACCTTTTAAATGATTATACAAAATTAACATCATCCTTCAATTTCCAGGTGAAGCTGTGTGACTTTGGATTTGCACGCATCATTGGTGAAAAGTCATTCAGGAGATCTGTGGTAGGAACTCCAGCATACTTAGCCCCTGAAGTTCTCCGGAGCAAAGGTTACAACCGTTCCCTAGATATGTGGTCAGTGGGAGTTATCATCTATGTGAGCCTCAGTGGCACATTTCCTTTTAATGAGGATGAAGATATAAATGACCAAATCCAAAATGCTGCATTTATGTACCCACCAAATCCATGGAGAGAAATTTCTGGTGAAGGTAAAAAAAAAAAAAAAAAAAAAAAAAAAAAAATTCATGTATCTTGTTTTGTCTTTTCCCTTAGCAATTGATCTGATAAACAATCTGCTTCAAGTGAAGATGAGAAAACGTTACAGTGTTGACAAATCTCTTAGTCATCCCTGGCTACAGGTAAAAAAAAATGTAATCTCTCTTTGGCAATCTGTTTCATCATTACAATTTCATTTTCTCCTAGGACTATCAGACTTGGCTTGACCTTAGAGAATTTGAAACTCGCATTGGAGAACGTTACATTACACATGAAAGTGATGATGCTCGCTGGGAAATACATGCATACACACATAACCTTGTATACCCAAAGCACTTCATTATGGCTCCTAATCCAGATGATATGGAAGAAGATCCTTAATCACTGAGCTAACCTAAATAAGGAAGGATTTCATTTTATGGACTGATATTTTGCTGTGTAACTTGTTCTTTGTAGATTGTCATCTGCAGTGCTGCAAAGATATGAAGAAATATGATAACGAATAAGTGACACCAGTACTGTAGTTCATAATGAGTAGGTACAGGCGGGAAACTGAATAATAAGAAGTCATAATGGAATCAAGGTGAAGCTTTTTATAAACTTTTTTAGCCTAAGCAATAACTGGTTTTGTATTTTTTCTTAATCCTTCACTTTAATACAATAGGCTCACTTAATTTGTCTTCCCATTTCTCTTTATATATATATATATAAATATAAATATATGTTTGTTTGTTTTTTTAATGAAAAACAAGTCAAGCTAGCATCCAGTTACTATATAGCTTGGCTAAATTATACAAGACTTACAAGATTGATTACTCGACAGGCTTGTATTTAAGAGGTAACTGTGAGGTTACCATTATGTGATGTTACTATAAGGACTTTTAACATTGGTTTAACAAACCATAGAGGCATTGAAGGGTTTTTCTTAGATGCCTAGAAAAAGCGCACTGGGCTGTTTTACCTTTCTTTTTTAGGTCAATCAAGACTCCAAAATAGTGATTCCTAACCTTTTTGGAGTTGCTCTGCTACTCTGAATATGTTCTATACAGCATAAGGATTGTCACCTTCTGTGTGTTGCAACAGCTTCTAAGATAATTAGGGACAAATGATGTTACAAAAGGAAGAGTACTGCTGGTCTAAGTGCTGAGTTGTATGTCTTTGCATAGCTCCACTCTGCTGCTAAATATGCATGTTCTGACTGACACCATCTTGATGCCAGTACTGGATTCCAGCATTCAGCAGGTGCAGATCTCGGCTTTACACAATTTATCTTTACCTAGGGTTCAGTCAGTAATTTCTGCTTTTTAGCAGGGCCAGTGCAGGGTCAGTTAATGCTACAGTTACTGTATAGCAAACAGTATCCTTTTTTCTCCTTCCCCTAGCCTATTGGGCTTTGCAGATATCTGGAGTGTTTTAAAGTCAATTATTTTAAGCAGTTTGAGGGGATGTGTAGGAGTGGAGCATGAAACAGTTTATAAGGCTGGGGCTGTATTATCAGCACAGCAAATTAAAGAATGAAAGAAGTACTTCTTTTTACATTTCAGCTCCAGCAGCCAGCTATTTAAAAAATATTTTTAAATATCTTCCCCAAAGTTTAAGATGTGGGACCATCTACTTGTAAGAAACAGTGGCTTATTTCTTCATTTCTCAGTAATCATTGTAAACCTTTTTTTTTTTCTTCTCCACTCTAACAAAAGTAAAAGAACAAAACTTTTGCTGAGGTCTTGGACTCCACTACTTGTTAGTTATGTTGGCCTGGACAGATGGCAGGTCTGTCGGCAGTTCCTCAGTCTGTAAAATGAAGATTATCATTCTTGCCTCTCCCTTTGTCACAGTGTTGTCGTGAAGATCAGATATGTATGAATGCAGTCAAATAAACTAAAAACTAGGAAAGTGTTAACTATCGTTGCCCACCGAATTTGAGGTAGCAAAAAAAAAAAAGAATGTTCTGGTACATGAACAGACTGAGAAGGCCTTTCGACATCCCTGAAGCTAGTCTCCTGTCTAGACTAAAAATATCCTTGAAAGAATAGTAGCAAACAGTATGCAGTACTCCTGTGTTCTAAGTTCTTTTATGTTTTAGTTTACCCTCACAGCAGCCATAGTGTTAAGTCATTATGAGCTTCATCTTAAAGATAAGAAAACTGAGGCAAGGGGAGATTAACTTACTGCCAAATTTCAAACAGTTAGTAGTATTTGAGACCAGTAGTATGGCTCTAATCTTACCCTTAGCCCTCCCAACCATTATGCTGTACTATCTACCCATAAATACCTCCAGGAAACATTCCCCTCTTGGTAATTTGTCCTTCTATAGAAGCTTCAAAGATTAAATCAAATTAATTTTCAAAAAAAATTTTTTTTTAGAAATGTTATTTTCCCTGTGATAGAGGATGACTTCCCAGTTTCACCAAAGTCTGTTTATATCAACACACACAAAATGGAATAATTCTGAGTCACTAGGCAATCAATCTACTGTGGTTTTACTATGTAAGGTGAAAATTAACTGGAACGATGTTTGTTTGCTATACTTACATAGTCAAACTTTACAAGCCATGAAATTAATTGCACTCTTTGTATTTGTTGTTAAATGCCTAAGAAGTTTTCTAAAAATTTTGTAAAGGCACTGTCAGAGAATCTGGAGTTGAATGATTATTCCAGATACTGTATAACCTGCATAACTTTTTGTCTTTAAGTCGTGTTTGTAAAAGAAGTAATTGCTAGAAACATTTGATAATGTACAAAGTAGTCTATAATGACTGTTCAGTACATTTTTAATATTTTTTTGGTTATATCCAACTTTTTGTAAATATACTGGAAGCTTGATAATAAAATGTATTTCCTATCACCATACTTTTCCATGTGAAAACCTGAGCCTATTTCTAGTATAAGTATCCAAAGAAAAGTTTGACCTGGTTGTGTTATTTTACCAGACCTTGGTAAAAGAACTATTTTGGAAACAGTATTTGTAAATGGAACTAATGCTATATTTAAAAACACTGATTTTTTTTTAACCTGCCAAAAATAAAAAAAAGCTCATTTTATAATTTTCTACTAAATTTGAGTTGATTATCTGGAGGTCTCATTTCTT